AGTGGGTGATTATGCAATTGGTAAAGGGAATGAAAAGGCCTTTGCACCCAAGAAAGTAGAAGAAAGGCGCCTGAATCTCTTTATGATAGGTGGTATGTTAAATCTAGGTATTTTCGTATTTCAACATATTCCACTTCTTGCAAAAGCTGCAAAATGCAACACAACTTTAAATGTAAACATAGCTTCCAAGGGCACAGTGCTGAACATATAATAACCTGTGTGTGCACACCCACACTAGGTTATGTAACAGGACTGTAAACACTGGTCCTGGAATGGCCTGGGAGGTCATCTAGGTCCTCCACCATCTTTCTGCAGAGTACTGAGGCCTAGCGACGTTAAGTCTGCAAACTCACAAAGATGACCCCGGGCTTATACTACCTTAGGTTACCTACTACCTTTGCTTGCATTTCCTCTCTCCTTTCCTGTCTGTTTGTGCAAAAGAAAAAAGGCCTGGCTTCGCCTTCTTGGGAGCCAAAACACAACCAAACAGAGAGCGAGTTTGGAGCCCGGCCAGGCATCTTGTGAACTGCACACAAAATAACTAGCCCAAGGTCAGAGAGCGCGCCAGGCCCGCCCTGAAAGTTTCTCCGCAGGAAAATCCACCGCCCTTTCCCAACCACCCGCGTGGGTGGCTCGGAAATCCGCCACCCTGGGGACACAGCTCCCTGCCCATCTCTGTGGCCCGCTTGTGCCCCGTGCCGCTGGGCCGACTAAGAGCCTCGGGCTCGCACCTCCCAGTACAACCTAGGGACGTCAGGGGTCCTGGGACCCACGAGCCGCTCTCTGCCGGCCGGCTCCTGGCCCCTCCTAGCAGACCCAACCGACATCCTTCACCCTCAGTTAGTGCGCAGGAGGGACCGGGACGCCAGCCGACTGCGCTCCAGAACTATTCCCATTGGGCCAGAGAATGAGTGACGCACTAGGCCCCGCCCCGGCCCGGTGGGTTACTCCTTTCATGCCCGGCCCCCATCCCTAGCCCCGCCCCGGCGCCCCGGGCCGCGGCCGCCTCCGCGTCCGCGTCGTCGTCTGTGCTCCCGGCGCTGACGTGTCTGGGCGGTCGGCTTCCACTCCTTCAGGCGTCGGCAGCCACTAGTCGTGGCGAGAGGGGCGGGGTGGCCGGGGCTGGCGCTCCACTTGGCCCCCGCTCCCGGCCCGCCCCGCCGCCGCGGCCCCCCGGATGAGGGTATATATTCGGAGCGAGCGCGGGACGCCGATGAGTGGCCGCGCGGAAGGAGCTGGAGACGGTCGTAGCTGCGGTCGCGCCGAGAAAGGTGAGGGGCTCCCAGCCCAGCGAGGAGACGGCATTTCTGGGTTTCCCCTCTCTTGGCCAAGCAGAAGGATGGTATTGGAGGGCTGAGCACACGTATGCTGAACATATGGCTGCTTGAACTTTGGCCTGTCGCTGTGCTACACTTACTTCTACATGGTTTATGAAATCTGAAATCAGGTAATAGGATTATGATCATATGTGTGTGTCATTTGACATGCCATTAATTACTTTTCTCTTTTAGGTTTACAGGTACATACATTACACCCCTATTTCTACAAAGCTTGGCTATTAGAGCATTATGAACATTAATGACCTCAAACTCACGTTGTCCAAAGCTGGGCAAGAGCACCTACTACGTTTCTGGAATGAGCTTGAAGAAGCCCAACAGGTAGAACTTTATGCAGAGCTCCAGGCCATGAACTTTGAGGAGCTGAACTTCTTTTTCCAAAAGGCCATTGAAGGTTTTAACCAGTCTTCTCACCAAAAGAATGTGGATGCACGAATGGAACCTGTGCCTCGAGAGGTATTAGGCAGTGCTACAAGGGATCAAGATCAGCTCCAGGCCTGGGAAAGTGAAGGTACTGGGCATGTACATATTTCTTACTGAAGTAGGTTTTGTGATACAAGTGTTTTCTTTTCTAGGACTTTTCCAGATTTCTCAGAATAAAGTAGCAGTTCTTCTTCTAGCTGGTGGGCAGGGGACAAGACTCGGCGTTGCATATCCTAAGGGGATGTATGATGTTGGTTTGCCATCCCGTAAGACACTTTTTCAGATTCAAGCAGAGCGTATCCTGAAGCTACAGCAGGTTGCTGAAAAATATTATGGCAACAAATGCATTATTCCATGGTAAGATACGTCTCATTATTGGAGTGTGTCTGGTTGCTTAGAAGATCTGATTTTCTCTTGTAAGGTATATAATGACCAGTGGCAGAACAATGGAATCTACAAAGGAGTTCTTCACCAAGCACAAGTACTTTGGTTTAAAAAAAGAGAATGTAATCTTTTTTCAGCAAGGAATGCTCCCCGCCATGAGTTTTGATGGGAAAATTATTTTGGAAGAGAAGAACAAAGTTTCTATGGCTCCAGGTTTGTAATCATCCTTATTTAATGGTGACTAGATATGCTACTAATGGGCTATTTTGTTTTCCAGATGGGAATGGTGGTCTTTATCGGGCACTTGCAGCCCAGAATATTGTGGAGGATATGGAGCAAAGAGGCATTTGGAGCATTCATGTCTATTGTGTTGACAACATATTAGTAAAAGTGGCAGACCCACGGTTCATTGGATTTTGCATTCAGAAAGGAGCAGACTGTGGAGCAAAGGTAATGCCTTTCTCAACTATGGTGAGGCTTTTTTCCTCCTCTACTGTTTTTCTCTGGTGGACAGGTGGTAGAGAAAACGAACCCTACAGAACCAGTTGGAGTGGTTTGCCGAGTGGATGGAGTTTACCAGGTGGTAGAATATAGTGAGATTTCCCTGGCAACAGCTCAAAAACGAAGCTCAGACGGACGACTGCTGTTCAATGCGGGGAACATTGCCAACCATTTCTTCACTGTACCATTTCTGAGAGATGTTGTCAAGTATGGGCAAGATGGGGGCCTTTTAAAATTATGTGATTATATCTTTTCTCCTCCTGCTTCTTAGTGTTTATGAACCTCAGTTGCAGCACCATGTGGCTCAAAAGAAGATTCCTTATGTGGATACCCAAGGACAGTTAATTAAGCCAGACAAACCCAATGGAATAAAGATGGAAAAATTTGTCTTTGACATCTTCCAGTTTGCAAAGTATGCTTTGAATAGTACCAATAAGGTTAAATAATAAAGAGGTCTTTATATGGTTTCGCTCTAGGAAGTTTGTGGTATATGAAGTATTGCGAGAAGATGAGTTTTCCCCACTAAAGAATGCTGATAGTCAGAATGGGAAAGACAACCCTACTACTGCAAGGCATGCTTTGATGTCCCTTCATCATTGCTGGGTCCTCAATGCAGGGGGCCATTTCATAGATGAAAATGGCTCTCGCCTTCCAGCAATTCCCCGGTAAGTCAGTATCTTTTCTCTTTTGTATGAATCCCATTAATCCTTATTTATTCCCACATAGCAGTGCTACAAATGGGAAGTCAGAGACCATCACAGCTGATGTCAATCACAAGTAAATATACCAGCCTGCCTACAGTGCATGGTAGTCTTTAACACATACTTGTTTTTTTTCTTAGCTTGAAGGATGCCAATGATGTACCAATCCAATGTGAAATCTCTCCTCTTATCTCCTATGCTGGAGAAGTAAGTCTGCTTTACTTTTTCCTCTATTCTTTCTAATTGTGTTTCATTTCAATCCTCTTTTTAGGGATTAGAAAGTTATGTGGCAGATAAAGAATTCCATGCACCTCTAATCATCGATGAGAATGGAGTTCATGAGCTGGTGAAAAATGGTATTTGAACCAGATACCAAGTTTTGTTTGCCACGATAGGAATAGCTTTTATTTTTGATAGACCAACTGTGAACCTACAAGACGTCTTGGACAACTGAAGTTTAAATATCCACAGGGTTTTATTTTGCTTGTTGAACTCTTAGAGCTATTGCAAACTTCCCAAGATCCAGATGACTGAATTTCAGATAGCATTTTTATGATTCCCAACTCATTGAAGGTCTTATTTATATAATTTTTTCCAAGCCAAGGAGACCATTGGCCATCCAGGAAATTTCGTACAGCTGAAATATAGGCAGGATGTTCAACATCAGTTTACTTGCAGCTGGAAGCATTTGTTTTTGAAGTTGTACATAGTAATAATATGTCATTGTACATGTTGAAAGGTTTCTATGGTACTAAAAGTTTGTTTTATTTTATCAAACATTAAGCTTTTTTAAGAAAATAATTGGGCAGTGAAATAAATGTATCTTCTTGTCTCTGGAGTGTCATTTGTACTTGAAGAAATTATTTCATTGAGAAAATATGAAACTTGGGAGAAACTTTAAGATAATGCATAAAAACAAATTGATGCTTCAGTGAGGTTGCAGAGTCATAGAACTTCTTTCAGTGAATATCTAACTTTGGGCTTTATCTTCTTATCACTTTATAATAGTAGCTCTCACCCAAAGATTATTTTGTCCTCCACCCAAAGGGGCATTTGGCAATGTCTGGAGATATTTTTGGTTGTGACAAGTGGGAAAGTGAAGTGGTACCACTGGCATCTAATAGGGATTAGGGATGTCACTAAACATCCTACAATGCACAGGATGGTCTCCTACGACAAAGAGTTATCTGGCCTAAAGTGTCAATGGTGTCAAGGTCGAGAAGCCTTGTTTCAAATTATTCATTTACTCTGTTTTGCCCAAATATTTGGTGGCACTTAGGAATTCAAAAGAATGTAGTTTCTGAATTTTCTCTGGTAGGCTATTCCAGTTTTTTGTTATTGTTGTTGTTATTTTAGAGGATTAAAAAAATAAAAAGACAAAGGTGGTTCTTTAAATATGGGCCATAGATCATTGGTCATTAGTAAGGGTTCTCTGTGTCTAAAATGCTGTTTGCATGAAAAGACTGAGCTTTATAAATGCATCTTAAATAATATTTAAGTATTGACCAAAAGTATAAAAAGGAACATCTGGATAAATGATTCTAAAAATTATATCTAGAAAAGAGATGAATAAATTTCATTTTCCGCTAACAAGTTGTCACAAGATAGGATGTCATTCATGGGGTGGGTCTTTTGTTTAAGGATCACTTTTTTTTTTTTTTGAAGAGCATGTGATGTTCATATCCATCAATCTTACCTATTTTTTTTTTAACTAAGGCCTAAATCATTCATTTAGCATATTTTCTATTTTATTTCAATAACAGCTCAATTTTGCTATTGTTATCTATTCCAGTTTTCAAAAAGATTAGTGAAGTTTGACTTCTCATTGAAATGAGCTCCAAATGGGTTGTAAGAATGGAATTGCAGAGTCTTTAGCTCCTGAATGCCAAAAACTGATACTAATGGTATGATCCGTTTCTTTTTTTCTTGAACCTTGCTATTTCCTCTGCTATTTCCACCTGCTATTTATTCTTCTCCTGTTGTAAGAAAATACTAGTGATGCTAGGAAAAGGGAAGAATGGAAATGGGATTGTGTAGTGGTTTTGTTGGAGAGGAGCGATGGCTGGGGAACATTGGGTAGTTAAGAGCAAACTCTGAGAGCCTCTGAGCCATGAAATGATAAGGTGATAGCATTATGTATTTTTATGAGTTCTTGTTAAATAATTGTTATAATTCAGAAAATACAGAATTGGGTAAAATGTTTATGAAAATAAAAGCTAGAATAATTTGGCAGTAACAGTATAGAATTTATGTGACAGTTGATAGTCATTTTG